ACAAATCTTTTTTTTTCTTCCTATGGCTTGCATGTTTTGAATGACAGCTAAATCCTAATGCGGACTGTTTATACAATGGAGTCCCACGGAGCCCAAAGATTGTGGTAATATTATTACAGAATTCTCATGATCCTTTTATTATTTTTTAAAAATGAGCCGTATGAATGTGGTAATACTATTAAGTGTCCGGCTCGATGAATTCCTCCATGTGTACACAGCCCGGAACGACCACCAGGATCAAGACGCAATGTTTCCAGCTTTCCATAGGTTCCCTCGTGCCCCACCCCTCAGAAGTAAACGTTATTCTAACTCCTATCACTACCGGTAAGTTTTGTAGGGAATTATTTTGGAGGAAGTGGAAGGTGGAATGAATGGGCCCACAGTCCCCTGGGACTGGGCGAGACCCGTGGAGGCTCCAGGGGTCCGTAGAGCTCTTCGCTCTCACCGACCCGGGCCACACCCGCCAAGCTGGTAGTTCTCCGAACGGATCCCTCACGCCCAGCAATGGCCGGAGGGCCCCCGGGCCCCACCATAATAGCGCTAAGCACGCCACAATGGCAGCCCCGCTGTCTCCCGCGCGGGCCTCGCTGCGTGCTCCCAACCTTGGGAGTTGGCGCCCCTCCCGCGCGACGGACAGCCGGGCGTGGCCCTGGGCGCGACCCGACAGGACGCCAGCAGCCGGCGGGGGCGCTCCAGGACTCGAGATGTGGGGCGCGGGCCCATTGGCTGAGCATTCCCCCGCGAGCCTCCCGGCCGCAGGGCCCACCTCCCGGCCCTCTCTCCGCGCCCCCATTGGCCGTTCGCGTTCCGCGGGCGTCCGCTCCCGCCCCACTCCCGCCCGGAGGGAAACCGGGTTGGGGGTGAGAGGCTAAAGCAGGGAGGAGGATGACTGGTCCTGCGGATAAGGGTGTGCGCGAGAGCCAATCAAAAGCGGATGTCGAAAAGAGGCGCCGCTCCAGCCAGTCACGTCGCGAGGTGCGGTCGGGGCCGGCTGACGCGACTGCGGGCCTCAGCCAATGGGCGTGCCACTGCCCGTCCGCTCTTCAGCAGCCGGTCGCGGGCGGTGGAAAAGCGAGTGAAGAGAGCGCGACGGCGGCGGCGGCGGCGGCGCAGCTATTGCTGGACGGCCAGTGGGAGAGCGAGGCCTGAGCCTCTGCGTCTAGGTGAGAAGGGGGTGCGCCAGCGGGAGCGGCCGAAACTAATGCTTATTTGCCATGTTTTTCTTAGGATCAAAATGGTTTCAATCCCAGAATACTATGAAGGCAAGAACGTCCTCCTCACAGGAGCTACCGGTTTTCTAGGGAAGGTGCTTCTGGAAAAGTTGCTGAGGTCTTGTCCTAAGGTGAATTCAGTATATGTTTTGGTGAGGCAGAAAGCTGGACAGACACCACAAGAGCGAGTGGAAGAAGTCCTTAGTGGCAAGGTAAGTATGGAAAATGAGCACTCAGAACAAAGGCTGTAAAATAAATATTTTTCCCTCTTGATAGCTTTTTGACAGATTGAGAGATGAAAATCCAGATTTTAGAGAGAAAATTATAGCAATCAACAGCGAACTCACCCAACCTAAACTGGCTCTCAGTGAAGAAGATAAAGAGGTGATCATAGATTCTACCAATATTATATTCCACTGTGCAGCTACAGTAAGGTTTAATGAAAATTTAAGGTAAGTACAAGTAATTATATAATATTTGAACTATTTTCTATTGTCACTTTTTCTTTTTAAACAGAGATGCTGTTCAGTTAAATGTGATTGCAACGCGACAGCTTATTCTCCTTGCACAACAAATGAAGAATCTGGAAGTGTTCATGCATGTATCAACAGCATATGCCTACTGTAATCGCAAGCATATTGATGAAGTAGTCTATCCACCACCTGTGGATCCCAAGAAGCTGATTGATTCTTTAGAGTATGTTTGTTTGAAATTTATATACATTTACTGGAAATATATTTGTATGCAATTTCTTTACCAGGTGGATGGATGATGGCCTAGTAAATGATATCACGCCAAAATTGATAGGAGACAGACCTAATACATACATATACACAAAAGCATTGGCAGAATATGTTGTACAACAAGAAGGAGCAAAACTAAATGTGGCAATTGTAAGGCCATCGATTGTTGGTGCCAGTTGGAAAGAACCTTTTCCAGTAAGTTGTTAGAAACCTTTATAAATAACTGGGCTTCTCTCCCTTTTAAAATTTTTGGTATTAGGGATGGATTGATAACTTTAATGGACCAAGTGGTCTCTTTATTGCGGTAAGTAAACCTTTTGATTTATTTAATATTCTATCTTAAGGTGTTGTTTTTAATTTCAACAAAGGCAGGGAAAGGAATTCTTCGAACAATACGTGCCTCCAACAATGCCCTTGCAGATCTTGTTCCTGTAGATGTAGTTGTCAACATGAGTCTTGCGGCAGCCTGGTATTCCGGAGTTAATAGGTATATGAGGTGACAATGTCGCTTATTAAATATATAGTAACATGATTAATTGGTTTCATCTTTGTCTTTGCAGACCAAGAAACATCATGGTGTATAATTGTACAACAGGCAGCACTAATCCTTTCCACTGGGGTGAAGTTGGTATGATTTTACCTGTGTTTTTGAATGTTAGATTAAATTGCTTTGACGCTTATTTTTCCTACAGGATATTATGTAAGTCATTCCTTCAAGATGAATCCTTTAAACCAAGTATTCAGGTGCCCCAGTTTTAAGTTTAATTCCAACAGCCTATCGCATCATTATCGGAAGGGTGTCAGCCATAGAGTATCTGCATTATTGCTCGATTGCACTCATGTTGACAGGTCAGAAACCGCGGTAAGAAGAATAGCAGTAAATACACTATGTATTGGTAAGGTGGTGGCAGCTTGCTGGAGAGATGAAAAAAATCACTAGCATGAGCTTTACCTTTAGATTTACTCACCTGATTAATCACAATCAGAATGCTAGGACATTTCTTAGAATTTGGAGATCTTTGGGGACACTAACTATGGATCACATCGTATTGGGTCGTTCATCCTCCAAAATTCCATAATATAGGAAATGTCCTACATCATGGTTGTCATTGTTATTATAAGCTGAAATTAAGCCCTTCTCTCCCTCTTAAAAACCTAGGGATGAGTTTGTATAGGGGATTAAGGGCAAAAGTTTTGCTTCAAATGGATGGTGCAGTTTTATGTGAAAAATATAGGATGCTTCTAGAAAATTACTTGAAATATCTCAGCTGCCCATTCAGCTTATAATATGGTTATTTCAGTTTTTGACTAATTATCCAGGTTGGGAATGGCATAGTTATGAAAAAAAAGTTAATAATAAACAGAAAACTTTGTTTTCTTATCGTTGTTATAGCTTTTCTTTCTTTTTTTTGTTGAAATCCCGCAAACTTAAAGATCTCCTACTGTCTTTACCACACAATTACAGTGGAATATACTATTAAAATACTTAATTTTTTTTAACTACATTGGCATTACAGTGGAGTCGTTGATTGGAGAGTTCAGGATTTGAGTATTTTTGTATAAAGAAGATGCTGATCCCAGAACTTCCATCAACTACTCAAAAAATAAAAGTGAGGTAACTGCCAGTTACAGTGTATCAGGATCTGAGTTCCTCGTAGGTATTGTCTGTGGATTCACTTTTCCATGATGTTTCTAACCCTATATGTTAGCTAATTGAAATATGTGAGAGGTGTTGAACAACTTTAGAGCAGGTAAAGAAATATTTTCAGACTTTTCTAGAATGATCTGCAAAATGCAATACTTGCCATTGGAAGCATTCTTCATGGCTAAAATGCAGATGTAAATTCATGAATGGTGGCAGTGCATGCTTTCTTTATATTAATAAGGTTGTTATAATTTAGGACAGAAAAGTAAAAACTGGGTCAAAAAAAAAACAGGTTAAATACATCACATTGCCTTACACGAAGAAAGAGGGCTTAGTAAAATTTTAAAAAAATAAGTGAATAGCTGGTTTACTAAATGCTTCAGAGGAGATGTTGCTGCATAACAAATCATCTCAAACTTAGAAGCTAAAAACAGCAACAGTTATTTTATTATTTCTTTCAATTATTTCTGTCAGGATCAAGAATTTGAGAAAGAATCCACTGGGCAGTTTTGGCTTGGAGTCTTTCATGTGTTTGTGATCAGATGAAAGAGGCCGGTGGGCAGAGAGGCAATGGAACAGCAAGGGGACTGATGTTACTCTTTGTCGTGTCATAAGGATCTCTCCATATAGCTCTTTGCAAGGATTAATGATAGCCTTAGGGGAATTAGACTTCTTATATAGCAGCTGATGGCTTCAAGGGGGAAGTCTTTTAGCAAGTAAGGTGGAGGCTGCGTTGCCTTTTCTGAGCTACCCATGGAAGTCATGCAGCATCACTTTTGCCTCATTCTTCTAGTTACAAGTGAGTCACAAATCTTCTTAAATTTTTTTTCATATGTTCATAATTTTATTTTGGTGCCTGACATAGCACATTTTTTAAAAATACTTCAAGTTCTAGGGTACGTGTGCACAACGTGCAGATTTGTTACATATGTATACTTGTGCCATGTTGGTGTGCTGCACCCATTAACTTGTCATTTACATTAGGTATTTCTCCTAATGGTATCCCTCCCCCCTCCCCCCACCCCACGACAGGCCCCCAGTGTGTGATATTCCCCACCCTGTGTCCAAGTAAGGGGATTTAGAAAGTGGTCAAGATGAAGGGTATTGTTGCCATCATTTTTGGAAAGTACAATCTGCTATAGTCAACCTTCTGGCCAAAACAATTCATATTTCTTCTACATGGAAAGGACAGTTGCTTCTTCCCCACTCATCCTGCCTTCCCCCTCGCGCCTCCCCATCCCCACCACCGCCCCAGATCCCTGTGGCATCAGCTGGAAGCCAGGGTTTTGTCATCTAAATCTGGTCAATTGGCGGATGACGCTCTTTAGGAGTGATTTTGTCAGCATAGCTCCTCAAGTATAGTTCCTCAATAATTGATATGTGAACTAAAGCAACGAGTTACTGACTGCCCATACGCCCATCATAAATGATGGTAAGCATAGGATAATGGCTTTAGACAGTTTTATTCAAAAAGAGAGAAATTGGGAGGCACCCAGCAAACACTGGTCTATAACATTTCTGAATTCCAGTCAGATATGTGTTGATGATTTCTTGATAAGGAGCTCAGTCTTATTCTCTGGGAGTTCTCTGAGGTTCTTGCCTCTGCCCTCTGAGTCATCCTTCCTTTTGCATAAAAACTGGCCTGTGGGCTCTGTGTGCAGCCAAGTAGCCTTCTTATCCTGCTTCGTGCCCATGAAAGGTTAGGGGATCAGGGCAGGAACTGGAAAGCTTTTCTTGTAAATTAAGGCCATATAGTAAATATTTTAGGTTTAGCAGGACATGCGGTTTTTGTTGAAGCTACTCATCTTTGCTGTTAAAAATGAAAGCAGCCATAGACAATAGGCAAATGAATGAATATGACTGTGTCCCAGTAAAACTTTATTTACAAAAACAGGTGGTGGGCTGGATTTGGTATATAGGCTCTGGTTTGCTGACCCTTGATATAGCAGTCTCTTCATTTTTTTTTTCTTGTCTATCCCTTTACATGTAATCTGACATGATTGCTTAAAAATTGTGTGAGTTTCCGGTGTATCTGTTTTCAAGGAATCCAGCCTATTAGACGAAAGCCATACCCATAAGTTTCTTTGACACAAACCCTTCTCTATCTTGGGTCCCCTGTGAGGTTCCTATGGGACAGCACTTTTAGATCTTAAATCCTTGCCTCTTAGATCCTGCCTTTTGAACAATAAGAGTTTCTGTTACACATTTCTTTAAGATCTGGAGAGTGCCTTTTGTCTGTCTGAAAGTTCTGGAAGGCACTGCCTAGGTCTTTCTAAAGTCTTAGCAAAGGATTCATCTTCCCCTACCCTGCTATGCTCAGAAACTGTTTCTTAAAGAATTCCTGGCTGACATTTTACATTTCCTCCAAATTCCACTCAAATAGTTCATTTTTTTAAGATCATCTTTGTCCTCTTTTGCCCTCTTTCAGCAAATTTCTGCTAGATCATTGAGTTTATTAGTACACTTTCTATATTCCATATAACCAGAGGTGACAGTTTGTTGTCCTCACTTCAAGCCCTCACCAACAGCTTTCTTAAAACCCTTTAAGGCTTCCATTAATAATGTTTTCCTGGTCCTTTCACATTTCACTACTGATCACCTCACAGGCCTTAGAGATTTTGTTTACCACTTGACCCTGAAGCCAATACCACATGTTTTAGGTTTTTATTATAGCAGCCCCTCCCAGTGTTGAGATCTGTGTTGAGATTTGTTAATCTGTTTTACATAACAAGTCACCTCAAACTTAGTGTCTTAAAGCAATCATTTTATTTGTGTGTCACAATATCTGTGGGTCAGGAATTCTAGAAGGGTTAGCTTGATGGTAATGGCTCAGGATCTTTCAAATGATTGTAGTCAGACAGGGACTGGAGGAACTTTGCTGTGGAGGGAGTGGTAAAGGGGGGAAGGGGACAGAGTAGCTGGGGTGGCTGGGCATCTCTCTCTCTCCAGTAGTGTCATACCCTCTCCATGTGGCCTCTCCATATGGACTAGTTTGAGCTTCCTCGCAGTATGGCAGCCTCAGGGGGAGTTGGACAGCATACACAGTGACTGAAGGCTTCAAGGGTGAGTATTCAGTGAGCAAGACAGAAAGCTCTACACCTTTCTGACCTAGCCTCGGAAGTCACATCATGTCACTTCCACCTCATTCTGTTGGTTCTAAGTTATTTTCAACTCTCATTGAGAAGACAGTCAAGGTGACATTGTATTGTAGGTGGGCATGTAGGATGGAGATAATATCATAGGCACCTTTGGAAATTAATATCTTTCCTAAATAGGAAACGTTAAGGAAACAGTCTTCTTAACTGAGGTTTGTGCTGTGTGAGGCTTTCTAAGTATCAAAGCAGGACAGATCCTTGACCTCCGGGAGCTTATAATCTGAATGCAACAAGGAATATAAAGGTTTTTTTACTTAGACAATTTTGTAAATGTTAAATACAAAGTCTTATAATTTATAATATTTCATTTGTTCAGAAATTTATTGAGCACAGTAATAGACTTTACACCTTATATTGGGGCCTTACTATGATGCCTAATTCTACATTAAACTGATGTCAGTCATGTCATTCATTTCATCCAGTTTACTTGTTTACATAATAATTCTGAATGTGAGCTAGATAAGCATCTGACCTGACATTTTTTAAAAAATGGCTCCATGATCTTATGTTTTGGTTAACTAGCATAACTTTATCTAGCTTAACTTCTCTAAACCAGGTATCTATTTTTAATCTGTGTACTTCTCAGCTGGAGACATTTGACAACATTTGCAGGTATTTTTAGTTATCACAACAGGGGGAGGGCTGCTACCAGCACCTAGAGGCCAGGGATGGTGACAAGCATCTTATAGCATGCAAGATAGCCCTCCACACGAAAGAATGATCAGACCCACAATATTTATAGTGCCAAGGTTGAGAAACCCTGGACTAGATAATCATTAAGATCTTGCCTTACTCTAAAGGATTGTGATTATTTTTTTAAGTTGCCATAATAAAGAATAAATACATATTCAGAACATACCTGGCAATGTAGTCATAAACATCTGTTCTAAGGTATGTTTAACCAAGGAGTGATGGTGCAAAGTTTTACATTTCTTATTCCCCAATAGTTTTCAATCCAGTATTTTTGTTGCATGATAAATATTCTATAAATTTCACACACAAATATATGGCCTTTCAAATTTCTTCCCCCTCCCCGATTTTTTATTGCAATTATTTTTTGAATGGCTGAATTACTGATTGATGTTAGGGTGATTGTGTCACTTGAATGAATCTGAAGATAAGATTAGGTGAGAGAATTATCAGTGAACAAGAGTTAAGAAAAACTTTTTAATAAGGTATATATAGGAAAACCGTGTTAGCTGTGTGTGTGTGTGAGATTTAAGTATGCTAAACTGGCGTGATAGTATATATTGATGTAGTGACAAACTTGTTGTATCTTTTTGTTTAGAAAAAAATAATCACCTAATCTTTTCTAAGAGCAGCATGTGTTTTTCCCCCAGATGCTTTTTATCTACAGAACTATCCCTGTCCAGAAATTGCCTTAGATGCTTGATAATTCGTTTTGTGTTTGAGATTTTATTTTGAAGTTACTTTATTGGATGAAATATAGTTTTTTTTTACATAGTTTATATTGCTTCATTTTCTTCCAGTATTCTGGATTCAGAGTTTATTTCTAAATGTATTGAATTGTGTTATCAGAAGTGCTTAGCTAATGATACTTTTTTGATTTTTTTCTCCTTATTTCTAATGTAATTTCCCTCCATGCCCCTCCCATTTCTAAAACCCCTAATTTTGAGACTGTC